CTATTTGACTTTAAACTGTCAGGACCAGCTGTTCTCTGTTGATCATACCCTTGGACCATCCCATGTGTTCCTAGTCAGGAGGAAATGCAAGTAAATGAGATTAATTTTTTAGGCAGGGCATGGTGGCTCATGCCTATAATCTGTGCACTTTGGGAGGCCAAGGTGGGTGGATCTGTAGAGCCCAAGAGTTTGAGACCAGCCAGGGCAACATAGTAGGACCCCACCTCTACCAAAAAATTAAATTAAAAAAAGCCGGACATGGCGGCATGAACTTGTAGTCTCAGCTACTTGGGAGGCTGAGATGGGAGGATTGCTTGAGCCTGGGAGGTTGAGGCTGCCAGTGAGCTGTGATGGCACCACTGCACTGAGCCTGGGCGACAGAGTGAGACCTTATCTTTAAAAAATGTATATATATAGTGCTAATTTTGAGTCTATTTTATTATTTATTTATTTATTACTTTGAGACTGAGTCTCACTCTGTCTCACTTAGTGGCGTGATCTTGGCTTACTGCAACCTCCGCCTCGCAGTTTCAAGTGATTCTTCTTCCTTAACCACCTGAATAGCTGGGACTACAGGCGTGCGCCACCATGCCTGGCTAATTTTGGAAGTCTTGGTAGAGACAGGGTGTTGCTGTATTGCCCAGGTCTCGAGTTCCTGACCTCAAGTGATCCACTTGACTCAGCCTCCCAGAGTGTTGGAATTACAGGTGTGAGCCACTCTGCCTGGCCGTGATTTTATTTTAAAAGTACGTCACTCACAAGAAAAAACACTGTCAGGATTTCTTGTCATGCACCTCACAGCTGATATGTCAAAATGCCAGTTTTATTTCTTATTTTAAAATTTTGTTTTAGAGGCAGGATCTTACTCTGTTGCCCAGACTAAAGTGCAGTGGTGCAGTCATAGCTCACTGCTGTCTCAAACTCCTGGACTTAAGTGATCCTCACAACTCAGCCTTCTAAGAAGTGAAGACTACAGTCATGCACTACCATACCCAGATTTTTTTTTTTTTTTTTTTTTTTTTTGGTAGAGACCGGGTCTCACTACATTGCTCAAGCTGTCTTGAAGTCCTGGCCTCAAGTGGTCCTCCCGCCTTAGACTCCCAAACTGTTGGGATTACAGGCATGAGCCACCACATGCAGCTCAAGACACCAGTTGTTTTTTTCTTCTTCTTTTATTCTATTTTTTTGTTTTTATTTTTGAGACACCATTTTAAAAATGCTTTTAATACACTGTTTTCAAATTTTTTTGAGACATATTCTTGCTATGTCACCCAGAATGTTGGGTGGAATGTTGACTCCTGCATCTTATTGTTATACCAATTCCAGGCTGGAGCGCAGTGGTGCGATCAAGGCTGACTGCAACCTCCGTCTCTTGGGCTCAATTGATCTTCCTACCTCAGCCTCCTTAGTAGCTGGGACTGCAGGTGCATGCCATCATGCCTGGCTAATTATTTATTTTTTTTGTAGAGATGGGGTTTTGCCATGTTGCTCAGGCTGGTCTCAAACTCCTGGGCTCAAGTGATCCTCCTGCCTCGGCCTCCCGAAGTGCTGGGATTACAGGTGTGAGCCTCCGCACCCAGTCAATACACTTTAATCCAAGTCAGTGTCTATTTAAATTTTAAGTTAGTTTAACTCTGAGCCATGGGCCTGTACCTTGGAAATATGTAATTTAGAGTCATAAGTAACAGTTATCTAGCTGAGAGTCATATGTGGGTTATACCAAATGTACTGCCATCATGTGATTATAGGTTAGTAGTGTAATTTTTGGAATTGGCAGGTCACAGATGAGATTGCCATGGCTTGGTGGAAAGCTCTCCCAACTGTCTTCTCCAGACAGATAGGTAGAACCTGGAACCAGTGCTAGGACGTGTGTGTATGTAGGAGGTAGTCATTGGTTATATGAACTTAAAGTTGCTATCTTAACTTCTGGGCCTTGAAGGAAGGCCATATTAGTGACATCTGCTTAGTTCTTTATAGTAAACTTGTTAACGCTTGTGCCACAGTCAAGAACCAGAACTGGAATGTTGACTCCTGCATCATCTTACACCAGTTCCAGTAGGAATTTTGTTATACAGTTTCTGCTGGAGATGGCAGTGGGATTTTTTTTCTTTTTTTTCCTCATATGTGAAGTAATAGTCTGTTCACAACAGAAGAAGCCACAAAACTAAACTTATTGGTCACTGAATTTTCTTCAAGGTTACATACCTCTTGGGTATTTTAAATCTAGATTATGTTCATTTTTATATTTTTGTTCTCATTTTTCTATTTCTTTGTTTTCTTTACTGTGAATGTGCTCCAGGATTTTGTACAGAGCTTCTAGTTTCTGTCTGTAATTTAAATATTGAATTTGTTCTCGATAAAAGAGAACTTTTTAGCATAAAGAGAAAGCTAAAAACATAGATTATAGGCCCCATAATGAAATGTGTAGTAGTTGCATATGGCTAGTGCTTCTCTGTGTATTGGAATTGTACTGTTTTCCCTTAGAATTTGTTTTTTCTTTAATGAGTAATTTTCAGTTATATAAAGAATGTTTGCATACTTTTATAATAATGAGAACTGTAATAGCTCATTTTCCACTCAGCAGATGATTTTGGAGATTTACTAGGTAGATGTTGATACATACAGACCTAGTTTGGGTCATTGTTCTTTAAATAATCATCCTGTAAACACATTTATTTACAGTGTTTTGTCACTTATTGAAAGTGGGGTTTTTTTTGGCGGGGCGCGCTGAGTCACATCTGTAATCCTAGCACTTAGGGAGGCTGAGGCAGGAGAATCGCTTGAACCCAGGAGGCAGAGGTTGCGGTCAGCCGAGATCGTGCCATTGTACTCCAGCCTGGGCAAAAGAGCAAAACTTTGTCTCAAAAAAAGAAAAAAAAAAGGTAAACTTTTTTTCACTTGACCTAGAACTCTTCTTAACAGATTTCACATCTGTTTCACTTCTAGGAATGCTGCAAGGTCTCTGGGAGTCAAACTATTTTGATGGCTATTTTGACTCTGGTATGGTATGAAAAGGTAGTACTACTAGTGACTAAAATAAAAAGCATGTATGAATTTACCATTCAATTTATGGTTTTAGGAAAACTAGAAAAGAGGAGGAAAAAACAATAAATATGCAAGAAGAAATAAATACATTGCAAAACAGAAGAATGGGAAATAATCAAGAGTTGGAAAATTAGGAAACAAAAGGCAAAATGAAGGAGAGTACATCGGATATAACAAAAGGTACTGAGGACTTACAAAAAGAAAATACTGGAATTTATTTATTTATGATTTTTTTTTCTTTCAGGGACCACTTAATAGTGAGTCTTCCAACCAGAGCTTGTGCAGCGTCGGATCCTTGAGTGATAAAGAAGTAGAGGTAAGAAGCTATGTTCATGGCAGGACTTTTCAATGCTAATTGTGACTTATATGGTATTTGACAGACTCCCGAGAAAAAGCAGAATGACCAGCGAAATCGGAAAAGAAAAGCTGAACCATATGAAACTAGCCAAGGTAGTAATAATTTCGTATCAACAAAAGTACTCTGTCATTTGTGTGTTTCTTTACTGTTTTCCAGCGACGAGTAGAACAGCCCCTCTATGGTTTAGATGGCAGTGCTGCAAAGGAGGCAACGGAGGAGCAGTCTGCTCTGCCAACCCTCATGTCAGTGATGCTAGCAAAACCTCGGCTTGACACAGAGCAGCTGGCGCAAAGGGGAGCTGGCCTCTGCTTCACTTTTGTTTCAGTGAGTACAAAGCCTAAGTTAATTCATATCCTTTCCTGTGATTGGTAATGCACCTTTATTGTAGGCTCAGCAAAACAGTCCCTCATCTACGGGATCTGGCAACACAGAGCATTCCTGCAGCTCCCAAAAACAGATCTCCATCCAGCACAGACAGACCCAGGTAGGTTGGTGATCGATAATCAATTGAGGGGCATCCTAAATTTGTTTTACCTTTGTCTCTGTAGTCCGACCTCACAATAGAAAAAATATCTGCACTAGAAAACAGTAAGAATTCTGACTTAGAGAAGAAGGAGGGAAGAATAGATGATTTATTAAGAGTAAGTATTAAAATGTAAGAGATTTTATAGCAGGAGCTAATTAAAAATTTTTTTCTCATTGAAGGCCAACTGTGATTTGAGACGGCAGATTGATGAACAGCAAAAGATGCTAGAGAAATACAAGGAACGATTAAATAGATGTGTGACAATGAGCAAGAAACTCCTTATAGAAAAGGTTAGTGAATAATGTTGGTCTAAACTCTGTATTTGAATTCCTTTTTTTGTCTGTTTCCCCTAAGTCAAAACAAGAGAAGATGGCGTGTAGAGATAAGAGCATGCAAGACCGCTTGAGACTGGGCCACTTTACTACTGTCCGACACGGAGCCTCATTTACTGAACAGTGGACAGATGGTTATGCTTTTCAGAATCTTATCAAGTAAGTGAATTGTTATGATTAAATGGAGAATTCTTTCTTTGTACAACGTCTTTTATATCTCTAGGCAACAGGAAAGGATAAATTCACAGAGGGAAGAGATAGAAAGACAACGGAAAATGTTAGCAAAGCGGAAACCTCCTGCCATGGGTCAGGCCCCTCCTGCAACCAATGAGCAGAAACAGCGGAAAAGCAAGACCAATGGAGCTGAAAATGAAACGTATGTTCTTTATTGACGTGAACGCTGAGACATAAGTTTATGTTAAATGCTTATTTTATGCTAGGCCCTCTTCTGGGAATACAGAGCTAAAGGATACAGCCCCAGCCTTAGGAGCCCACAGTTTACTTAGGTGAGATGAACAGACGAATAAACTAATAATTAAGTTTACTGAAACTTTTACCACTGTTTTTCAGGTTAACGTTAGCAGAATACCATGAACAAGAAGAAATCTTCAAACTCAGATTAGGTCATCTTAAAAAGGTAAGTATAATGAGAAAATCTCCCTGGAGAAAATTTTGTGCTATTTCTTTCCTTTTCGCTTTAGGAGGAAGCAGAGATCCAGGCAGAGCTGGAGAGACTAGAAAGGGTTAGAAATCTACATATCAGGGAACTAAAAAGGATACATAATGAAGATAATTCACAGTAAGCTACTTCAGGGCATATTGGGTTGGAGACTCAGGGTGTTACATGTTCCCTGTTTCCACAGATTTAAAGATCATCCAACGCTAAATGACAGATATTTGTTGTTACATCTTTTGGGTAGAGGAGGTTTCAGTGAAGTTTACAAGGTAAGTATAAGGAACTGGATACAAAGACTGGGTTTACCCAGTATATAATTTATTCTCTTTATAGGCATTTGATCTAACAGAGCAAAGATACGTAGCTGTGAAAATTCACCAGTTAAATAAAAACTGGAGAGATGAGAAAAAGGAGAATTACCACAAGTAAGTGATACTTGAGTGTCTGACTTTTTAAAACCTTCTTGTTAATTTTCCCTTTTGTTTACAGGCATGCATGTAGGGAATACCGGATTCATAAAGAGCTGGATCATCCCAGAATAGTTAAGCTGTATGATTACTTTTCACTGGATACTGACTCGTAAGTGCTGTGCTGTTTTACCTTAACAGTTACCATGGTTAAATATTGGTTTATTTGTCTTTAGGTTTTGTACAGTATTAGAATACTGTGAGGGAAATGATCTGGACTTCTACCTGAAACAGCACAAATTAATGTCGGAGAAAGAGGCCCGGTCCATTATCATGCAGATTGTGAATGCTTTAAAGTACTTAAATGAAATAAAACCTCCCATCATACACTATGACCTCAAACCAGGTATGTCTAACTTTTAGGAGACAGTATTAGTGTCTGCTTATTCATGAAGGTTTTTATTTTTTAGGTAATATTCTTTTAGTAAATGGTACAGCGTGTGGAGAGATAAAAATTACAGATTTTGGTCTTTCGAAGATCATGGATGATGATAGCTACAATTCAGTGGATGGCATGGAGCTAACATCACAAGGTGCTGGTACTTATTGGTAGGTATCCAGGAGCTCTGCCAGGTTGGCTATTCTAATAATTTATATTTCTTTTTTGTCCCAGGTATTTACCACCAGAGTGTTTTGTGGTTGGGAAAGAACCACCAAAGATCTCAAATAAAGTTGATGTGTGGTCGGTGGGTGTGATCTTCTATCAGTGTCTTTATGGAAGGAAGGTAAGTTAGAAGGTTGATGGAGAAGCTTGATCGCCTACATTATTTGTTTGTTTTTATGTGACAGCCTTTTGGCCATAACCAGTCTCAGCAAGACATCCTACAAGAGAATACGATTCTTAAAGCTACTGAAGTGCAGTTCCCGCCAAAGCCAGTAGTAACACCTGAAGCAAAGGTAAGTTTTGTTTGACCCATTGGCCAACAGAATGCCTCTGTCTTCAAGAAACTCTCCTTTGCAGGCGTTTATTCGACGATGCTTGGCCTACCGAAAGGAGGACCGCATTGATGTCCAGCAGCTGGCCTGTGATCCCTACTTGTTGCCTCACATCCGAAAGTCAGTCTCTACAAGTAGCCCTGCTGGAGCTGCTATTGCATCAACCTCTGGGGCGTCCAATAACAGTTCTTCTAATTGAGACTGACTCCAAGGCCACAAACTGTTCAACACACACAAAGTGGACAAATGGCGTTCAGCAGCGGGTTTGGAACATAGCGAATCCGAATGGATCTGATGAAACCTGTACCAGGTGCTTTTATTTTCTTGCTTTTTTCCCATCCATAGAGCATGACAGCATCGATTCTCATTGAGGAGAAACCTTGGGCAGCTCCGGCCAGGCCTTGTAGGAAAAGGCCCCGCCCGAGGTTCCAGCGTCAACGGCCACTGTGTGTGGCTGCTCTGAGTGAGGAAAAAATTAAAAAGAAAAACTGGTTCCATGTACTGTGAACTTGAAAACTTGCAGACTCAGGGGGGTCCCTGATGCAGTGCTTCAGATGAAGAATGTGGACTTGAAAATACAGACTGGGCTAGTCCAGTGTCTATATTTAAACTTGTTCTTTTCTTTTAATAAAGTTTAGGTAACATCTCCTGAAAAGCTTGTAGCACAAAGGCTCAGCTGGGGATGGTGTTTGACTTCGGAGGAAAAAAGTTGCTATTGCCCGTTAAAGGCACTAGAGTTAGTGTTTTATCCCTAAATAATTTCAATTTTTAAAAACATGCAGCTTCCCTCTCCCCTTTTTTATTTTTGAAAGAATACATTTGGTCATAAAGTGAAACCCGTATTAGCAAGTACGTGGCAATGTTCATTCCAATCAGATGCAGCTTTCTCCTCCGTCTGGTCTCCTGTTTGCAATTGCTTCCCTCATCTCAGTAGGGAAAAAATTGAGTGGGAGTACTGAGATGTGTGGGTTTTTGCCATTGGACAAAGAATGAGGTTAGAAGACTGCAGCTTGGAGTCTCTCTAGGTTTTCAACTATTTCTTCACAATTTGAACACTTGACGGTTGTCCCTTTTAATTTATTTGAAGTGCTATTTTTTTAAATAAAGGTTCATCTGTCCATGCAGTCCTCTTGGATTCTCTGAATGTAGTAACTATGAAGCTATGCCAAAGGTAGGCAGAAAATGGGCTTGGGAGCCAGACACTCCAGGGATCAGTAGTTCCTACCCATAGTCTTTGTGTGCTTGCTAAATGGTGTACATTTCTTGTTAACCACGTTATTAAAACTTGATCAGCACATAAGCTTTCTTCTGTTAGATCTTTTGGCAGCAAACAACCTTCCCCCCAAGCCTCTGAATTTTGTGGGTGTGTGGTGGTGTGTGTCTGTGTGTGCATGTACACACACACTTTGTCTAGCTCACTTTAAAAGATTCATCAAATGGAATTTTAAAAATAATCTGAAAAGAAATAGATATTTCAGGCCGGGCCTGGTGGTTCACGCCTGTAATCCCAGCACTTTGGGAGGCCGAGGTGGGTGGATCACGAGGTCGGGAGTTCGAGATCAGTCTGGTCAACATGGTGAAACGCCATCTCTACTAAAAATATAAAAATTAGCCTGGCGTGGTGGCGTGTGCCTCTAGTCCCAGCTACCCGGGAGGCTGAGGCAGGAGAATTTCTGGAACCCAGGAGGCGGAGGTTGCAGTGAGCCGAGATGGCACCACTGCAATCCAGCCTAGGCAACAGAATGAGACTCTGTCTCAGAAAAAAAAAAAAAAAAAAAAGGAGAAATAGATGTTTCAAATATGAACATTCTTTTGGCACCAATTTTCTTTTTTAATTTGGTTGTTTCTGAGATGTATGATCAACTGAAGATGGAGCTGAAATGGGAGACGGGTGGCCCCACCGTGCCCTTGAAACAGCAGAGCACTCCTCAGTAGAGAGGGAGGGAGCCAAGAGCCTGAACATGTGGTCGCCAGCTTGGAATGTTACTGACATATGTGGCGAGGGCTTAGCCAGAAATATTTAAAGATGTAGTATTCCGGCCTGTGAGTTGTCTGGGCAGGGAGGGGGAGTCAGAAAGGGTAGAGAGCTCTCAAATAACTCATGACTCTAGTGTTCCTTTCACATGTGAACAGTGTCACTGATGACACATTTTCTAGGACCTTCGTTTGTTTTGTGGACCTGCCTCAGTCTCCTCAGTATCAGGCGATCTTAAGGGAAGATGGAGTGTTTCAAATTGGAGAGAAGTTCATGGGTAGGTATCGTCCTGTGGAATTCTGAATGCAAGGAAGTCAACCCCAGAGGCCTTGGTACCCCCAGCTTTCTAAAACTACTTTATTACAATTTATATGTATATACACATGCACATATAAACGTGTGCATTTATGTATGTGTGTATAGTACCTTTTTTAAAAAAACATTTCCTCCAAGCTGCTAAGCAAAGGGTCTCACAGGTCGAGCACAGTGCTGAGAGGATGGTGTCTGCATAATGAAGACATGGATGAAGCTGAGACCGTGTTCAAACTCACTGAAAACAATGAAGTTCTATTCCTTTTTTCTTCCTCTCCAATGATCTTGCAGTTGATTTGTTTGTTTTTTAATTTTTTAACATTTTTTTAACGTTGAAAAAATGCTGCGTCTTTCTTTAAGCCTTCCCAGTAACTTCCTGCCTTTTTTTTCCCCGTGGGCTTTTAAGTGAAGCTGCAGGATTTTATCTTTCAATCTGCCCTTTCTACCCTTGTCCTATTGAAAGGATGCCCTCTTCCCTTGCTTTTTTGGTCTAGGGCCTGTTTGGAGCTAACTAGGCTTGGCTGAGTCCGGGCAAGACCTTCTTCCGAGGCATGGACAAGCCCCAGAGAACATGCAGAACATTGACCTTTCCATTGACTGTCTTTCAAGCAGCCAGTGAAATCACTAAGTGGGGTTCTTCCATGACATATTTTGTTAATATGGGTTTCACTTTTTCCAAGAATAGTCCCTTGTTGCCACAATGTTGATTTACTTTACACAATGACAGTATGTATTAATTTGTAATTAAACCCATCCAGATTGTTTTAGCCTTTTCCCAATGGGGTGGGGGAGGGAAGAAGGATATTAAAATAAGTTTTAAGAAGCAAATTTCCCAGCCTCTTGATTTGACTCTAGTTCTC